AGGGGGAGAAAAAAATTAAAAGCCATTCTGTAAATCTTTCCCTCTTTCTTTTCTTGCAATCTCTCATTGTATCTTGGAGAGCAAGACCACAGGTTTTAAGAAATATGACTCATTTTATGTTAGTGGCCTTCCAATACTTCAGAATATTCTTGATTTTTCATGAACAGAGGTACAGCTCAGGGAGTGTGGCTAAATCAGTCCCAGTCTCCAGCTCCGCGTGAACCTGGGATCCAGACATCTCCTGGATATCTGGCGCTCTCTGAGATCCAGCCCTCGGTTTCCTGCAAGCCAAAAGGATCCGCTAGGTTGGGAAATGCCGCCTGGTGCGATTCCAGAAAGGGCCATCTCTTTAAGGATAACGGACTTGGAGGGCCTCTTCACCCTCTCACCCTGCTCCGGACCCTTTCTTCCCATCCTTTGCTCCTAGGATTTTACATGTTGCCTGCAAAGGGAGTCAAACTTAGGGGGCAGGCAAACAAACGAGTTCTTTCCAGCCTCTGTAACCGGATCGCTAGAGCGAAATAAACTCGCACAAGTGTCCAGAGATCGTAGCCAGACAGCCAGCCTGCGCTTGAAGCAACTTTTAAGTGAGGCTGCAAGAGCCGCCGGGATGTAGATTTTAGTTCGTGGCCAAGCACAACTACGACACCCTGTCCCTGCCCCCACCCCATCCCCAAGAATGCATGGAGGAAGGAGAGAGGACGAGGTGAGGGCCGCCTGCATTTCTGCACGTCGGCGCCGGTTAGAAACCCTGCAGTTTTGAGAGAGAAGAAGAGGAGATGGAGGGGCCAGGAGCCACGACTCCCGGGAGAGCGCAGGGAGGGGCGTGGGTGCCCCTTCGCCCACCTCCGCCCCCGTCACCTCGACAGCTGTCCCGCTCTTGGAATTCATTGGCTTCCTCTACCCGGCCTCCCAAACACCACCCCAATCTAGTTTAGCCCCCCGCCCCACCCTCGCTGACCTAATAAGGCCATGCAGTGTGCGGGGGAGCTACATAAAAGCGCGGGCTCGCGGCGACTCTGCACCACGCAGGGGAAGAGAAAGCAGGAGCCGTCCAGCACGGAGGAAGGCGACCATGGCCAAGGAGTGGGGCTACGCCAGTCACAACGGTGAGTGCAGGCAGCCGCGACCCGGCCAGGAAAATAAATACATCTCCTCGACTTTATTTCCTAGGTCCTGACCACTGGCATGAACTTTTCCCAAATGCCAAGGGGGAAAACCAGTCGCCCGTTGAGCTGCATACTAAAGACATCAGGCATGACCCTTCTCTGCAGCCATGGTCTGTGTCTTATGATGGTGGCTCTGCCAAGACCATCCTGAATAATGGGAAGACCTGCCGAGTTGTATTTGATGATACTTATGATAGGTCAAGTAAGTATGACAATGAGGTAGAATCACATGGATTCACTGTTGACCAAGCTTATCTGAATCACAGTGCTGAGAGGGGGTCCTCTCCCTGGACCCTACCGACTTCGCCAGTTTCATCTTCACTGGGGCTCTTCGGATGATCATGGCTCTGAGCACACCGTGGATGGAGTCAAGTATGCAGCGGAGGTAAGAGGAACTGCCATAATCCATTCTCGGTCTTTACCTTCTAATCTGTCTTCTATGGTTTCAGCTTCATTTGGTTCACTGGAACCCGAAGTATAACACTTTTAAAGAAGCCCTGAAGCAGCGCGATGGGATCGCTGTGATTGGCATTTTTCTGAAGGTAAAGTAAAAATTGACTATATATTTTCTTCCAGAACTATACTTGGATTTCTGTTTTCTTACAGATAGGACATGAGAATGGCGAGTTCCAGATTTTCCTTGATGCATTGGACAAGATTAAGACAAAGGTAAACAAAAATCATTTTCCCTCCTAAAACATACTCACTGCACCTGCAACCTGCTCTTACCCAGGGCAAGGAGGCGCCCTTCACAAAGTTTGACCCATCCTGCCTGTTCCCGGCATGCCGGGACTACTGGACCTACCAGGGCTCATTCACCACGCCGCCCTGCGAGGAATGCATTGTGTGGCTGCTGCTGAAGGAGCCCATGACCGTGAGCTCTGACCAGGTGAGCAGCCTTGTGAACACGTGGGCTTATGTTCTTGTTAACAGTCTGCCCCTGCCCTTTGCAGATGGCCAAGCTGCGGAGCCTCCTCTCCAGTGCTGAGAACGAGCCCCCAGTGCCTCTTGTGAGCAACTGGCGACCTCCACAGCCTATCAATAACAGGGTGGTGAGAGCTTCCTTCAAATGAGGCTGCTGGATCTTGCCCTCTTCAGGAAAGGAAACCTACCATTGGAGAGCTTGGTTCCTTGCCTCCTTCTGGTGCTCCTTACTCCAAGTCTATTTCATTTTTCCACACTGAGCAATGAATGTGAGAGATGTGGTCACCAAGATCTAAGTTACTTGTTGAAAGAAAGTTACTTTCGACAAGATCTAATATGAAAGCATAGATTTCACATTTGATCTCTGTAATAATCATCTTTCCTATAAAAGTAGCATTTTTGGTAAAGTTTCAAAGAAGAAGAAACAGAGATGGAAGAGTAAAGATATTTTTAAAATGGCTAGCTATTGGGCACCAGTTTTTCTGTTATCTAAAATTTCACACAACTTCATTGTTTTTATTTTTATATTATGAGTTGTCCATCTTAAAGAAATATGAGTAATTCTACATGTAGTAGAGGTGTATGAAGATCATATAACAATTAAACATAAGCCAGAAATTAAAATGACTATAGACAGCAAGAATTGAGCTAATAATATGTTTTAACTCTTAACACCAGCAAGAAGTCAGTCATTTATTGAAGTTTTAGCTACTAAGATTACTTGGTTTTGATTACCAGTGAAAAGAAAACACAATACAATCAGGAGTTTTCAAATTTTTGATTCAGTATTTGAATTTCTTCTTCATAAATGTAGTTGAATTTATCCTAGTATTTTTCTTTACCTGAAGGAGGGCCATTTATTTTTAATTTCACTACATTTTTCTTTGCATGATTATTAAAATAAAAACTGCCTCTGTTGTGTTTCTCACTGGAGGCTGGAATGAATGATCACTAGAACACAAAAGAGTGAATGATGACACTTGAAGTCAAAGCAGTTGTACTGATCACCAGAACCAATAAAGACATAAATGGAAAACGTTGAGTGTTGTGTTTTTTAAATGGAAAGGC